TCCCAGGAGGATTCTAGACAATTTACAAAGCACTTGGGTTAAAGACCAAAGTCACTAGTAGACTAGAAGGAGATAATTGTTCTATAAGACAGTGGTGGCCATGGGATCCCACAGGCATCCTGACAAGCCAATGACTGTCTTGAGGTGGACAGACCCCAGGCCAGTGGAAAGAGGTGAGGGATGCAACCTCACTCAAACAGACAACAGGGCCAAGAGGACCAGGTGGTGACTGACATGTGCACTAGGAACATCTCAGGGACTGCAGAGCTCCCCAAGACCATAGCAGAAGACAGGCGTGGGGAAATGGTTTGCTACTGTTTTGCAAATCAAACATTTACAGTGCATCAGGAGAGCCCGGTAACTAAAGAAGAAAGTGGTTAGTTCCTATGAGGCAATGTCTTACCGCCTGATTTGTGTGTATGTGCTGAGGTTTCTATGCGTCAGGCTTGTTTAGGGTGGACAAGAGGGCATGCCCAAGGGAGCTGGAGATCCCCACACTAGCTGGATCCTCAGGCTTCTACGGGAGGCGGGGGGCGTCCTGCTGTGGGAGGCCACATGGGGACTGGGGGGGACGAGAGGGGAGAGAACCAGGAAGATGGCAGCTCGGCGGTTACGAGACCAGTGTCCTGAGACATGACCGCCACCTCTCCCTCCGCAGACCGCAGCCCGAGAGCCCCGCCCCGCCCCGCCATCCTCCAATAAAGTGTGAGGTTCTCCGAAGCTGTTGCGTCGAGTTCTGTCCTTCGTCCCCTCCCTGTCTTCCCCGCTGAGACCCTTCCCTGCGTGGGGGCTGGAGGGACGCGGGTCCGGCCCCGCGGGCGGGAGTAACTAAGGGATGGCCCCGGGCCCTGGCGGGAAGGCCGGGCCAGAGCCTGGGGGCGGGATGCGGACGTCCGCAGGGTCGCCGCTTCGGTTCCAGAGGCCACACGGCCGGGCGGGGCGTGAGGGACAGCCCGAGGACTACAGGTCCCAAGGTTCCCCGCGCCGCTTCCGGGGCACGGTGGCGTCCCGGCACCGCGGCCGCAGTGAGGAGACTCGGCCATGCTACGCGCGCTGAGCCGCCTGGGCGCGGGGACCCCGTGCAGGCCCCGGGCCCCTCTGGTGCTGCCAGCGCGCGGCCGCAAGACCCGCCACGACCCGCTGGCCAAATCCAAGATCGAGCGAGTGAACATGCCGCCCGCGGTGGACCCTGCGGAGTTCTTCGTGCTGATGGAGCGTTACCAGCACTACCGCCAGACCGTGCGCGCCCTCAGGTGTGCGGCCGGGGGGAGGTGGCCGCCCGCGCAGGGTGCTGATTCCTGGCGCGTCTGCACCCAGGATGGAGTTCGTGTCCGAGGTGCAGAGGAAGGTGCACGAGGCCCGAGCCGGGGTTCTGGCGGAGCGCAAGGCCCTGAAGGACGCCGCCGAGCACCGCGAGCTGATGGCCTGGAACCAGGCGGAGAACCGGCGGCTGCACGAGCTGCGGTGCGTGGGGCGGGAGGCGGGGCGGGGCGGCGCCCGCTCAGCCTCGGCCCTTTGACCCTCACAGGATAGCGAGGCTGCGGCAGGAGGAGCGGGAGCAGGAGCAGCGGCAGGCGTTGGAGCAGGCCCGCAAGGCCGAAGAGGTGCAGGCCTGGGCGCAGCGCAAGGAGCGGGAAGTGCTGCAGCTGCAGGTGGGCAACGTCTCCGGAGGGTGGGACTCCAGCCGGGGACGCGGCTTGCGGGGCACTGGGAATTCTGGGCACCGCGACGCGGGCGCTGGCTATGTGCAGAGACTTACAGTTGGCAGGTCCGGATTTGGAGAGGAGAGTGCCAGTCAGGCGCAAAGACCCGGAGGTGAGCGGAGTAATTGGACAGTGTTCAGGTACTCCTGTTCAGCTGGGCTTTTCTCTCCCGATAGGAAGAGGTGAAAAACTTCATCACCCGAGAGAACCTGGAGGCACGGGTGGAAGCAGCATTGGACTCCCGGAAGAACTACAACTGGGCCATCACCAGAGAGGGGCTGGTGGTCAGGCCACAACGCAGGGACTCCTAGGGGCCCAGTAAGGACAGTGCCCGCCAGGGACCATGTATGTATCATGGCGGAAGAGTTGGCCCTGACCTGGAATAAAGCAGTTGGTGTTGCTTATGAGGAAGGTTCAGCCTTATCCAGCACAGCCTTCACGTTTTGCCCTCTGCTGTCACCACTTGGTCAGAAACTTCCAAACGCAGTGCCCTGTTCTGCCGGTGTGTACAGCCTCAGCGCACCAGGAGACCCTAGAGTGGTTTCCATCTCACAGAGAATCAGACAGGGCCACAGCCCCCTCAGGCAGCCAGGTCATCTGAGTATCATTAAGAGTAGTGATGGGAAGATTACAGTCTGAGGGCCAAACGTGCCTGCTTCCTGTTTTTGTAAATAAAGTTTTGTTGGAACACAGCCACACCCACTCATTGACTTCTTTTTACTAC